AGGGCCGAGGGGGTCGGGCCGGTGAGGACCAGGCGGGGGCACAGCCATGTGCAGCCTGGTGGGGAGGGGACTTACTCTCTACTTTCTCCTCCTCTTTTTTTTGACTCTCCCAGAGGAGTTGAGTTGTTTTCTGTAGTTGTGAGAAGCCCATGCCCTGGGTCTGCAGGCTGTGCAGGGCTGCGAGGTGGCCCTCGCCGCTCCGTCTGACGTACTATGGGTTTGGCCTGTAGATGCTGTGAGATGCAATAGTCGGGTTAGCGCCGTGTCCGTGTAATAAAGCGAACGTTCGCTGTCGCCTGGCTGTTCCTCTCCTTGGGTCCCAGGAGGCTTCGGCTGAGCCTCGTCTCACCCGTGAATTCACTAATTACCTGCTGGGGCTCCTCCGTGCCTGGTAGGGCGGGGCCTCCCCATGCACCACGCACACTGCAGGGACAAACAGGCCAGTGTGTGACGTGGGGCTGGGGCGACGGGGAAGAGGCAGGGCGGGAGCACGACGGGGAAGAGGCAGGGCGGGAGCACACAGGCAGGGAGGAGCAGCAGCCCCAGCCACGAGGGTCCCTGCAGGGCTGGCAACGGCTGAGCCTGCAAAGGGGACTTTGGGGGGGTCCCAACAACTTTACACCCGGGAGATGGTCCTGAGGATTCCAAGACTGGAGCCCCTGCCTGAGCAGCCCCACCTCAGACAGTGCTGGGGCTGGGGCCATGACACCTCCGACCCCGATGGGGGACACAGGGGACCTCAGGGGACACAGACAACACTGAGGGGAGGCCAGGCACGGTGGCTCACGCCTGTCATCCCGGCACTTTGGGAGGCCGAGGCGGGTGGATTGCCTGAGGTCAGGAGTTCAAGACCAGCCTGGCCAACATGGTGAAACCCCATCTCTTCTAAAAATACAAAAAATTAGCTGGGTGTGGTGGCGGGTGCCTGTAATCTCAGCTACTTGGGAGGCTGAGGCAGGAGAATCCCTTGAACTCAGGAGGTGGAGGTTGCAGTGAGCCGAGATCGTGCCACTGCACTCCAGTCTGGGCAACAGAGTGAGACTCCATCTCAAAAAAAAAAAAGAAATGAAAACTGAGGGGACACAGGGGACCTGAGGGTGGACAGCACAGGAAGGGACGGCTTGCCCCTCTCAGCCACCCCCATGGGGCCCTGGTGTTGGGTCACACACGGATCCTGTCTGGAATAGGAGTTGTCCTGGGCGCTGGGGCCCCAGGGGCCAGGCTGCCATGAATCCTCAGGCCCGGCTCTGGAACAGGGTGTATTTGAAGAGTGTCACTGGAAAGGCCAGGGTCGGAGCCGTCTGTCCCCTGCCAGGCAGCTGGCAGGAGCCCTGGCCGGGCCTTGTGTGTCAGCAATCTCAGACAGGGTGAGGATGACAAGGTTTTCCATGGCCGGGGCCCGAGCTCAGAGGGGCATGCGTCAGGGCCTGGGCCGAGTCCAGCAGACTCTGGTCTTGGATGGAACTGGTTGCAATCCTGCCTCTGACAGGGAGGTGGAGGCACGGGTGCTGGCAGACCCTCCAACACACAGGCACAGACACACGGGGCAGGGGGCTCCATCCCAACAGGAGGATCCCAGGCTGAGGCCGCACTCCACCCAGCGTACCTGTCCTCGGTGCAGATGTGGGCGCTGCCCCTGAGGAGCTTTGGTTTCTAAGGGGAGAGCTGGCCAAGTCATCAACACTGGACGGACAGCAGGAAAGGCGTGAGGACAGCGGCTCTCGAGGGAGGAGGAGCAGCCCGGCAGCCCTCCCGGAAACAGTGGCACCGTGTTCGCAGGGGGAACAGCGTCCAGGGACCACGCACACGTAAGTGTGTGGCTGTGCGGAGCCAGGGAGAGACCTGCCTCCCATTTTCTTCCTAATTGGACAGCCACGAAGATGAAGAAGCCTGTGCCTCCTCGCATCGCGCTTACAGGGAAATTCCTTGTGGGTCCCAAGATCTTGGCTCTGAAACAGTTCTGCTGGATCCCACCCAGATAGTGTGATCTAGCAGCTTATCTTCCCAGGTATGGGACAAAGGACAGAGCTAACGTTACCCCTAGAAGAAACCACTCCCGTGTTCCCACTTAGATCGAGTGTTCATGCAGTGTGGCGTTCGTGCCGTGTGGATGCTGCTGAGGTGTGAACCCTGTCACAGACCAAGGCTCCAGTGAGCCACAGCGTGGCCAGGCGGAAGCAGAAGAGACCGGTGACCCCCACTCAACTCAGCCTCTCCTTCCTCCAGGGAGAGTGTCCTGGAGGTACCTGTCCGAGTGACAGGGAAGGGGCGGGGCCGGGAGCCAAGGCTGGAAGCTCAGCCCCACTCAGCCTTTGCAAATGCTCTAGTGGGAGCAGCTGGCCTCAGGGGAGGGCTTAAAACTCCAGGAGAGCCTGGGCAGGTGCGGACGCGAGGGGAGTGGAGGGGAGGCCTCGCCTGGCCCACCTTCCTCCTGCCCCTCTACCATGTGGCCCTTCCCGAGCCGCTCTCTCTTCCCACCCCCGACTCAGGCCTGGCTCCAGACGGTCTCCTCAGACCCTGAGGCCCAGGGCTGGGGGGCCTGGAACGAGACCAAGGAGATTCTGGGGCCAGAGGGTGGGGAAGGGAAGGAGGAGAAAGAGGAGGAAGAGGATGCAGAGGAAGACCAGGATGGGGATGCAGGCTTTCTGCTGTCTCTGCTGGAGCAAGAGAACCTGGCTGAGTGCCCATTGCCTGACCAGGTAACAGCTGTGTGGAGGCCCTGGGGATCTCATGCCTGCCCGGCTCAGGGCCGTGTGTCGGCAGGAGCTGGAGGCCATCAAGATGAAGGTGTGTGCCATGGAGCAGGCCGAGGGGACGCCACGGCCTCCAGGAGTGCAGCAACAGGCCGAGGAAGAGGAGGGCACCGCGGCCGGGCAGCTGCTGAGCCCTGAGACCGTGGGTAGGAACCAAGGGCACAGGCCGCCCCCCACTGGGCCTGCGGGCCTGAGCTGTGTTCTCCGCAGGCTGCCCCCTCTCTGGGACCCCCGAGGAGAAGGTGGAGGCTGACCACAGATCCGTCTACGTGGGCAACGTGAGTGGTGGGCGGGGTGAAGGGGCAGGCAGTCCCTCACATGCTGGTCTGGGCCTGGGTGCAGGTGGACTACGGGGGCTCCGCCGAGGAGCTGGAGGCCCACTTCAGCCGCTGTGGGGAGGTCCACCGAGTCACGATCCTGTGTGACAAGTTCTCTGGACACCCCAAGGGGTCAGTGTGGGGCCTGGTGGGGGCACTGGCCACTCACCCCTCCCCTCCCTGCCCCTCCCCTCAGTTATGCCTACATAGAGTTTGCCACCAAGGGCTCCGTGCAGGCCGCCGTGGAGCTGGACCAGAGCCTCTTCCGGGGCCGGGTCATCAAGGTGCGCCGGTGCTCCCCAGGTCCAGGAACATGTGAGGAGGACTCAAAACAGGCCTTTGCTCCAGGTGCTGCCGAAAAGAACCAACTTCCCTGGGATCAGCTCCACAGACCGCGGGGGCCTTCGAGGACACCCAGGCTCCAGGGGGGCACCCTTCCCCCACAGCGGCCTCCAGGGCAGGCCCCGGCTCAGACCACAAGGGCAGAACCGGTGAGTGGGTGCCTGTGGGGGCAGCCTGGGGGGGCCACTCAGTGTGTGTTCTCTCTCCGTGCAGGGCCCGTGGAAAATTCTCACCATGGTTTTCACCGTATTAAAGGGAAGACCCGATTTTGAGAGAGGGGCTGGGGCCTGGATCAGGAGTAAACCACTTGTGCTCCATCCTGGGGCTGGGGCAGGGAGTGGCGCGGGGGCGAGGCCAGAGGAGAGGGGTGTCCAGAGCAGCCACTGGCCCCCTCTTGGCGGGGGGATGGCCCAGTAGGGCCTTGTATGGTGGTCCAGACCCAAGGCCACAGCCACGAGTCACAGCCACGGCCCGGTGGTGAGCCTGGCATGGGCCCCACGGGGATCTGCGGGGCTCTGGGTGTTGAGGGAGGGGAGGAGCAGAGTCCCAGGCAGTGCCAGGCCAGCTTGGGGTTGGCATGCTCAGCTCTTCAACTAAGTCATTTTAAGAAAAATAGAAACGTGTGTCTTAATGGTGAAGCATAAATTATTAAACTTGGGCTCTTTTTAAAAGCAAATGGCAGCAGCACTCCTGTGCATTCCCCCCATG